TGGCATGACACCACTCAGTAAAACTTGAATAAATGAATAACAAATCTAGGCTCAAAGCTCTTACAGGTGAAAGGGGCTAACCTGGCAGTCACAAAGGAAAAATATCACTGTGACAACCGTCTGAGGAGCACCTTCTCCCCTTAAAATAACTCACTCAAAACAGTGGAGCTGCAAAGGTGACCAGAGAAAATCCATTAACACCTTAGTGCCCATGACACCAGGTGAGTTGATCGGGCTACTTGCGAGAGGGACATGTGAGTGAGCGTGGAGAGCTCTGAGTAGGCTGAAGAGCTGGATGTGGGGGATCTGGGCTGCTGGGAACCCCGAATGTTGGAATCGCCCTGACAACCTTATGAGGGTGGTCAGATATGGGTCCTGAGGAAACTGATTCCACGGCAACTGCCCGCCAACCCAGCACACCCCACAGTGAAGAGGGGCTTCTGATCCATGAGTAGGGCCCCTCAAATGATGTTCCCCTTTAGATGGTCATGGTCATCAGCAGGGGTGGGTGCATCGATCCTGTGGGGTCTTGGTGGTCGCAGACCAAGCGTCCCTCTTCTCACATCTAATTCACAACGTCTCATCGCTCCGCGGGAGCCCAGGAACTGCCCTACAACAGCCGAAATCCGGGTCGTCTATTCCAACGGACTCCTCTTCCGTTGGATACGGGGGCCGTGAGAGGCCAAACAACCTCCGCGAGGCTACCCCCGCAGCGACCGCTCGGCGGGCGCTCCATTCCTTTACCGGACTGTACACCTCGCCTCCTGGGGCCTGAGGCGGGAACCCGGGTCGCGCTGCTCCGAGGCCTCGGCGGACCGCGAAAGGATGGCTCACCACCCGGCCAGGGCCAGCCCCTGCAACAAGCTCAGCCCCGCCCGCTCCCGCGCCCAGGAGCGGCCGGCGGGGCGGGGTGGCTGGGCCGGCCTCGGGGGCGGGGGCTCGGGGGCGGGGGCTCAGGGGCGGGGCCACGTGGCTCCTCCTTGCGGGCGGAGGCAGGCGGTGCCGCGGCGCCGGGACCCGACTCATCCGGTGCTTGCGTGTGGTGGTGAGCGCAGCGCCGAGGATGAGGAGGTGCAACAGCGGCTCCGGGCCGCCGCCGTCGCTGCTGCTGCTGCTGCTGTGGCTGCTCGCGGTTCCCGGCGCTAACGCGGCCCCGCGGTCGGCGCTCTATTCGCCTTCCGACCCGCTGACGCTGCTGCAGGCGGACACGGTGCGCGGCGCGGTGCTGGGCTCCCGCAGCGCCTGGGCCGTGGAGTTCTTCGCCTCCTGGTGCGGCCACTGCATCGCCTTCGCCCCGACGTGGAAGGCGCTGGCCGAAGACGTCAAAGGTGAGAAGCGGGGGCGGCCCGCTCCCCCGTGCCTTATTTACCCCTGGGTTTTTTGTCCTTTCAGCCTGGAGGCCGGCCCTGTATCTCGCCGCCCTGGACTGTGCTGAGGAGACCAACAGTGCAGTCTGCAGAGACTTCAACATCCCTGGCTTCCCGACTGTGAGGGTGTGTGACTGACAGGAGGGGAAGGCAGGCTGTTACTGATGCCCACCTGTGTGTTTGCTTCCAGTTCTTCAAGGCCTTTACCAAGAACGGCTCGGGAGCAGTATTTCCAGGTGGGTGCCCAGCTCTGGTTGTCCTGTTAGCAGACACTCCGCTCACGCCTGTTTTCATTTACAGTGGCTGGTGCTGACGTGCAGACACTGCGGGAGAGGCTCATTGACGCCCTGGAGTCCCATCATGACACGTGGCCCCCAGCCTGTCCCCCACTGGAGCCTGCCAAGTACTTTGGGCTGGGGCAGGCTTAGTGCATTGTGCAGAGTGACTGCCAGAATTGTCTCTTGCAGGCTGGAGGAGATTGATGGATTCTTTGCGAGAAATAACGAAGAGTACCTGGCTCTGATCTTTGAAAAGGGAGGCTCCTACCTGGGTAGAGAGGTGAGCTGCCCTGAAGTTCCCTGCAATTCTTGCCTGGCCCCCAGATGTTCTGCTGTCCCTGCAGGTGGCTCTGGACCTGTCCCAGCACAAAGGCGTGGCGGTGCGCAGGGTGCTGAACACAGAGGCCAATGTGGTGAGAAAGTTTGGTGTCACCGACTTCCCCTCTTGCTACCTGCTGTTCCGGAATGGCTCTGTCTCCCGAGTCCCCGTGTGAGTATCCTGTCTCCTGGCGTCCCCTCTCGTGCCTCTCCTCCCTGGTTCTGTGCCCTCACAGGCTCATGGAATCCAGGTCCTTCTATACCGCTTACCTGCAGAGACTCTCTGGGCTCACCAGGGAGGCTGCCCAGACCACAGTTGCACCAACCACTGCTAACAAGATAGCTCCCACTGTTTGGAAATTGGCAGATCGGTAAGGCTACGCCTGGTTCTCCTCACTTCTTCCTTTCTCTCTCTATCTCCCTCTGGGTCCTCAGCTCCAAGATCTACATGGCTGACCTGGAATCTGCACTGCACTACATCCTGCGGATAGAAGTGGGCAGGTTCCCGGTCCTGGAAGGGCAGCGCCTGGTGGCCCTGAAAAAGTTTGTGGCAGTGCTGGCCAAGGTGAGCAGGGCCATGGCTTCCCTTGTCTGTGCACTCTCCAGCTTCCGCTTGTTCCTCCCCACAGTATTTCCCTGGCCGGCCCTTAGTCCAGAACTTCCTGCACTCCGTGAATGAATGGCTCAAGAGGCAGAAGAGAAATAAAATTCCCTACAGTTTCTTTAAAACTGCCCTGGACGACAGGAAAGAGGTGAGTCTGGGAAGCAAATAAAGATCTCTCCACATATGTGCACTCACACTCATGTGTCCCTCAGGGTGCCGTTCTTGCCAAGAAGGTGAACTGGATTGGCTGCCAGGGGAGTGAGCCGCATTTCCGGGGCTTTCCCTGCTCCCTGTGGGTCCTCTTCCACTTCTTGACTGTGCAGGCAGCTCGGCAAAATGTAGACCACTCACAGGAAGCAGGTACGTCCAGGACCCGTTCACCCCACTGTGCCGGCTGGTGCGTGGCATCTCCTCTGCCCTGTAGCCAAGGCCAAGGAGGTCCTCCCAGCCATCCGAGGCTACGTGCACTACTTCTTCGGCTGCCGAGACTGCGCTAGCCACTTCGAGCAGATGGCTGCTGCCTCCATGCACCGGGTGGGGAGTCCCAACGCCGCTGTCCTCTGGCTCTGGTCTAGCCACAACAGGGTCAATGCTCGCCTTGCAGGTAAGGAAGGACCATCCCCAAGGCTGGAGTCACACCACCAGCCTGTGTATGCTTCCCTCTGTAGGTGCCCCCAGCGAGGACCCCCAGTTCCCCAAGGTGCAGTGGCCACCCCGTGAACTTTGTTCTGCCTGCCACAATGAACGCCTGGATGTGCCCGTGTGGGACGTGGAAGCCACCCTCAACTTCCTCAAGGCCCACTTCTCCCCAAGCAACATCATCCTGGACTTCCCTGCAGCTGGGTCAGCTGCCCGGAGGGATGTGCAGAATGTGGCAGCCGCCCCAGAGCTGGCGATGGGAGCCCTGGAGCTGGAAAGCCGGAATTCAACTCTGGACCCTGGGAAGCCTGAGATGATGAAGTCCCCCACAAACACCACCCCACATGTGCCGGCTGAGGGACCTGAGGCAAGTCGACCCCCGAAGCTGCACCCTGGCCTCAGAGCTGCACCAGGCCAGGAGCCTCCTGAGCACATGGCAGAGCTTCAGAGGAATGAGCAGGAGCAGCCGCTTGGGCAGTGGCACTTGAGCAAGCGAGACACAGGGGCTGCATTGCTGGCTGAGTCCAGGGCTGAGAAGAACCGCCTCTGGGGCCCTTTGGAGGTCAGGCGCGTGGGCCGCAGCTCCAAGCAGCTGGTCGACATCCCTGAGGGCCAGCTGGAGGCCCGAGCTGGACGGGGCCGAGGCCAGTGGCTGCAGGTGCTGGGAGGGGGCTTCTCTTACCTGGACATCAGCCTCTGTGTGGGGCTCTATTCCCTGTCCTTCATGGGCCTGCTGGCCATGTACACCTACTTCCAGGCCAAGATAAGGGCCCTGAAGGGCCATGCTGGCCACCCTGCAGCCTGAACCACCTGGGGAGGAGGCGGGAGAGGGAGCTGCCATCTCTAGGCACCTCAAGCCCCCTGACCCCATTCCCTCCCCTCCCACCCCTTGCTCCTTGTCTGGCCTAGAAGTGTGGGAAATTCAGGAAAACGAGTTGCTCCAGTGAAGCTTCTTGGGGTTGCTAGGACAGAGAGCTCCTTTGACACAAAAGACAGGAGCAGGGTCCAGGTTCCCCTGCTGTGCAGGGAGGGCAGCCCCGGGCAGTGGGCATAGGGCAGCTCAGTCCCTGGCCTCTTAGCACCACATTCCTGTTTTTCAGCTTATTTGAAGTCCTGCCTCATTCTCACTGGAGCCTCAGTCTCTCCTGCTTGGTCTTGGCCCTCAACTGGGGCAAGTGAAGCCAGAGGAGGGTCCCCCAGCTGGGTGGGCTGGAATGGAACTCCTCACTAGCTGCTGGGGCTCCGCCCACCCTGCTCCCTTCCGGACAATGAAGAAGCCTTTGCACCCTGGGAGGAAGGACCACCCCGGGCCCTCTATGCCTGGCCAGCCTCCAGCTCCTCAGACCTCCTGGGTGGGGTTTGGCTTCAGGGTGGGGTTTGGAAGCTTCTGGAAGTCGTGCTGGTCTCCCAGGTGAGGCAAGCCATGGTTGCTGGGCTGTAGGGTGAGTGGCTTGCTTGGTGGGACCTGACGAGTTGGTGGCATGGGAAGGATGTGGGTCTCTAGTGCCTTGCCCTGGCTTAGCTGCAGGAGAAGATGGCTGCTTTCACTTCCCCCCATTGAGCTCTGCTCCCTCTGAGCCTGGTCTTTTGTCCTTTTTTATTTTGGTCTCCAAGATGAATGCTCATCTTTGGAGGGTGCCAGGTAGAAGCTAGGGAGGGGAGTGTCTTCTCTCTCCAGGTTTCACCTTCCAGTGTGCAGAAGTTAGAAGGGTCTGGCGGGGGCAGTGCCTTACACATGCTTGATTCCCACGCTACCCCCTGCCTTGGGAGGTGTGTGGAATAAATTATTTTTGTTAAGGCAAGCATTGGTGTGTTCTTTAACTTGCTACTTGGAGACCTAGTGTCCAGTCTGGACAGAATGCACAGAGACCAGCCTCACCTGGAATGCAGCCAGACTCGATGTCCCTCAGCACACACAGCTCCTGGCCACAGACTGCCCATAGAACTGTCTGCACCCAAACCCCATGGCCTTTTCATGCACGGAGACAGGCCTCTGGATGTGCAGCCTTGCCACCCCCTGCCCCAATCCTCCCTGAGAGCTCCTGCCTCAGTGCCCTGGGCTGGTGAGGGAGAAGCCTGTCTGCACCTGCCTAATTCCAGCTCCTCCAGGAAGCAAGGGCTTGTTTGTCAGAGCTGCAGGGTTGGCCACTCGGTGGGGAGGAGTCAGCCAGGATTAGAGAGCCTGCCCCTAATCCGGCCTGCTGGGTTTTACAAGGATCAGAGCTGCTGATAATGAACCTCATTAAGGGGGAGCAGGAGCCTCAATCCGATTTGGTTTTCTCTTTGACATCTTCACTCTGCTCAGATGGCCTGGGTGCTATGTGGAGCAGGTGGGATGCCAAGGCCACTCCTGCTATGGGGCAGCTGGGGCTGGGGAGGGATGGCAGTCTCCCTGCATGTTTCCCTCGACCTCTTTAGCTGCAGCGCCTTGCTGGGCTCCTGGGTTGGACTCCCTCTCTGTGCCCCTGCTCCAGGCACCCATTGGCTCCATCCTCCTGGTTGTGCTCTGCACCCCCTGCTCCCTTGGGCTGGCCCTGGCTGGGGGCCTGAGAGACAGACAGGAACCCACAATCAGGAGGCAACCCTGGCCTGCAAGAGGAAGACAGAGGCTCCCAGGGCCGGTGCCCTGTGTGCCCACTGCACCAAGGCCGCTGAATAAGCCTGCCCTTCACCCCCTAAGGGCTCCTTGCCCAATGCCAAGTGCTGGGGATTTCTGTCAGCAAGCCCTGTGGCTCCAGTGACGGTATTTCTAAAGCCAAACTTAGTTACCTAGAATTAGCGCCATGTTGGAAACACTGTCGCAGCAGCCCGGGCTGCACAGTGTGTAGCCCAGCCTCCAGGTCCACGGAGTGGTGTGGACCTCCCACCTCACAGCTGCCTCTGGCAGCCAAGCCTCTTTTCGCCCGGCCCCAGCCCCTCTGGTTGATAAACGGGTGGGCCTCCTCAGCAGCGTGGCTGCCTTTCACCTTGATTTCCCCAGGGCTCTCGGCAACATCGATAAACCAGCCTCGCCCACCAGCTGGGCCCTCCCCCACCCAGTCTGCCAGGCTGGGAGCTGGAGCTTGCTGAGTCTTGAATGCCCTTCTAGATGGCTTCTCTAGAGGCTCTCCTGGCAAGAGAGGGTCCCAAGGGGAGCCCTGCAAAGCAAAGGCTCCTTGTCTGGGGCGGGATAGAGAATCTCGCCTCTGTCTGGTGTGTTACCTACTGGGGGCACAGGAACAATTTCCTCAAGGAGACAGTGGCATGGAGCTTTGAAAGACGAGTAGGTGTTAGCAAGGAAATAAGGAGGAACGGGGGTTACGGGCAGAGGAGAAAGCACATGCCAAGTCAGCAAAGAAAAGTAGAATTCGAAAACTTTTTAAAAATATTACTAAGGATTTTCACAATGCTGCACTGGGCTAGAAACTGAAGCTAAAACAGATACGTGGTCCCTGCTGCTATGGGGCTTCCGTTCTAGAGGCAAGGACAGGTTGTGATGAGGGTTCTGAAGGATAGAGACCAAGCAGGGAGGGTGTTGAGGAGGCTTCTGCGAGACCTGAAGGATGGGAAGCCAGGAAGTGGGAGGGGTGGGGGTCCAGGCTGGAGGGGCCCAATGTAGGTGTAGAGGGACTACAGCCCTGAGGGGCTGCTCCATGCGGCATTCTTGGAGGTCCAAGAGGGGCAGCGCCACCTTGGGCCAGGCTCCTCTCCAGCAGCCTTGGTATGGGGTGGGGGTGGGAAGACCCCTGATGCAGCCTGTCCTCTGGGTGTGGGGGTGGAGGAGAGGGCTCCAGGGGACCCAGCCAGCCTTGACCCTGGAGGAAAGTCAGGTGGGCTCAGAGAGAGCCCTCAAATCTGGGCCCTGGGTCAGGGTGGGGTCAAGTCCAGCCTTGAAGAGAATGGACTCTGGAATCTGACGTCTGGGTTTGAATCCAGCTTCCAACACTCACTGGCTGTGTGACTTTGGGCAAGATAACTTATCCCCTTGTCCCCATGTGTCATTGGAGATAAACTACCCACCTACCAGATTGTTGTACCATGCTGGGCAAACACTAAGTGCTTAATAATGGTAGCCCACTGCTCATGTCGTGTCGTCTCCTGTCTTGATACCTGAAAACTCAAGGGGCCCTGTTGTGCTTGGAGGGGGGTGCCGTTCCCACAGGATATTCTGTGAAGGGTGTCCCTGGAGCTGGGCCTCCAGGTGGCAAGCCCCAAGCCACCCCGGCAGGTGCCACTGGCCAGAGTTGAACTGAGGTGTTGAGTGGAAAGTGCCTCCCCACCCCCATCTGCCACAGTAGTATGGATTTCCTTCATGAGATGGGGCTCCTAAAATGCCTGAAATGTGTATGCTGTTGGAGAATTGATGTGTATGATTTATTGAACTTTGCACTCATTTAAATCTCATTTAATCCTCCAACAACGCAAGATGAAGAAGCTGAGGCTTAAAGAGATTAAGAAACATCCTATCCCCTTTACTCCCACCAAAATAAATACATTTGCCCTATTCTCCCAAATGGTGAGAGGTAGATCCAGGACTTGACCCCAGATCCCACCCACTCAACCCTGGAGCTGCAGTCTCTACCCCTTCTAACACATGTGATTCTGTTTCATGTCCTGTTCCATCGGTAGAGTTACACACTTTCCTGAGACTTTATATGGTGGTGCTGCTGGGTGCCAGCCCTTCTTCCCTCCAACAGTGGCAGTAACCACTGTTGTGTGTTGGTGTCAAGGAGTGGGGACACCCTGAAGGAATCCGCCTTTTCTAGAGCTCTCGCTCCATTCCCTACATCGAGGCTGAAGTGCCCTGTCTCGGGTCCTTGTTTTTAGGCCTCGTTTGAAGGAGGGGAAGAAACCAGGTTCGTTGGGCGTGACCTTGGCTCAGCTCGTCTGTGAAATTGGGGCCGCAGACTTAGTTTGCGGGTCCCTGCTAAATTCCTCTCCCTCTTCCTGGGATTCCCATCCATGTATTGCCAGCTACATGTAGAGTGGAGAGGAGAGGTTTTTCCTGCAGGGCCTTCCAGAGAAAGGATTCTTGGCCAGAGGAAATCACAGCCTATAAGATCAATATCCTGATAGAATCCCGGGCCAGGTGTGAGAGGGGAGAGCTCACTCACACCAGCCTGACAGTCTTGGGGCAGAGCGCCCCATAGGCCTCTGCAGCCCCATCACTGCCTCATTCTCCCTCAGGTGCCAAGGAAGCTCCAGGGTGGGCCCAGTATCCTTCCACAGCATCCCTCCTCTTCCCCTTCAACACCCCTTTCACCCCTCCCTCCACCACCTCTGAAAGGTGCTCCTTGGGCAGGGCGATAGGATTCCCACCCCTAGCTTTAAGAACTAAACCAAACTTCAAGAGGAGCAATTTAATCTTCATACCTGACTCCTTGTCCCTCCTCAGGCATGCTGTTGTGCAGGACAGAGCCCTGGCTTCTCCTGGATGTCACACCTGGCCTGTCTCTGACCCTTGCTTTCCCTTTCTCTGCTGCCCTCAAGGGTCATTCACACCCAAGAGGGTAAGAAGCTGCCCTCTCATCCCTTCCTCTCCCACCCTGGGCCTCTGCCCTCTGCCTGGCCCCAGCAGCACAGTCTTCTCCATAGAGAGGGGCTGGGCCATGGGACCCCAGTTCCTGGGGTCTCGGTGACACAGTTCACTGTTTGCTGCAGAGGAGGCCCCACTCGCAGCCTTGGCCTCTGCCCTGCAGAAGAATTCCCTGTAACTCACTCACCAATGGCCGTGGGAGCCAGTGGCCTCGGCGAGGGTCAGTTGGACTGCATAGCTGCCGGCTGAGTCTCTCTGGCCACCCTCACTGGCCCCATCACTCCAGGTTGCACTGCTGCCCAGGGGGTTTGTGCCAGGCCTGGGTCACAGTGGAAGAGAGTCTGGAAATCACAAGGCAGAGGAGGAGACCTTTGCCAATGTGAGAGAACAAAGTTAAGGGGCAGTCCATGGGGGCATTGACCTTACTTAGGTGAGGAGGACTCAGGGAACATCTACAGACTCTAGGGCTAGGGTGAGATCCTCCTGATAGTGCTGGTAGCTCCAGCTGCTGCTTTGGCAAGACTTGGTCGTCTCTATACTGAGAGAGCAAAAGCTCTTTTCCTGGGGCTGCATGTTCTTCCATAGGAAAGTGGGCTTCAGGTGCTGCCTATTAAACCTCCTGCCTCCCCTGCTGCAGTGCTTTGATGCCTTTCACCTGTGTCTACCTGCGAACCTCTGCCCACCACGGAAGAGCAGCTCACATTTGGAAGGGGCTAAAATTTTTACCTAGTTTGAATCTGCTCTGCAATGTCCCCATCAAGTTCTTAACCATCCCGGGTTCCAATGGTTACAGAGTTCTGCCCTGGGGAGGGAGGAATTGCTTAGCAAATGATGTTGAGAATAGTGATTATTTGGGGGAAAATTCAGGTAAGATCTCACCTTCATACCATATACCAAAATACATCTCAGTAGATTAGTAAGCTAATGCAAAAAAAAAAAAAAAAGGGGAAATATAATTGAATACTTCACTGTTTTTGAAAGCATGAAAACAATGGAAAATGCAACTGATGTGAGTAATCCATCTACTTGACGTCACTTTTAAGAAATAAGGCCAGGCACGGTGGCTCACGCTTGTAATCCTAGCACTTTGGGAGGCCGAGGTGGGTGGATCACGAGGTCAGGAGTTTGAGACCAGCTTGGCCAACATGGTGAAACCCCCATCTCTACTAAAATATTACACAGGCATTGTGGCACACATCTGTAATCCCAGCTACTCAGGAGGCTGAGGCAGGAGAATCACTTGAACCTGGGAGGTGGAGGTTGCAGTGAGCTGAGATCGCGCCATTGCACTCCAGCCTGGGGGACAGAGCGAGACTCTGTCTCAAAAAAATAAAAAAATAAAAATAAAAAAATAAAGTAAAGCTACATATTTAAAAGCTGGGGAAATATATGCTGTAAATATGACAAAGGGCTGTGACTCTTCTGCAACACACCATTTTAAGAATGAGCTAGGTCTGCATTTATTGACCTGATAAAATGTCCCAAGAAGGACACATTTTTATAAACATAAGTTACTATTGTTATATATATGCTAACGTTTGTCTAGAAAAAGTCTAGAAAAATACACACTGAACTGTGAATAGCAGTTATATTTAGAAAGCAACATTAGGATGAACTTAAGTCAGGGCTTGGACTAGAGCAAGGCAAGTGAGGTGCCAGGATGCAAAAGTTAAGGAGACACCTGACCTCAGGGGCCCACAACTGCAGAGCCCCTGACAGTGAGTGTCTCAGTAGCCTCGCCCTAGTCCTGGCTTTCACTTAAATATGTTTTCGAATGTTTGTAATAAAATATTTCTTTTGGAAGGCAAAAATAGCAAGGAAAATAAATAGGATTAAAGGATACTAAAGCCCATTCAATAAAATTTGTAGGAGGCCACTGATTTGGCCTAGGCTCCTATGATGTAACCAACAGACCAAACCAATATGGAGTCATTCATGCTAAATGAAACTAGTTAGGAGTATATTCATATAACAAGTGGCTAAGTGTCAGTTACAGCCTCTGAGCTTTAGTCAATTGTAGGTGGTCAATAGATTCAGATAAGGCAATCCAGTTAAACTGTATATCCCACTTGCTGTTTTCTGTCCCTAAATTCTCTCTGAGTACACTGCAGCCCTGAAGTTCTTTGAACCTGTTCTGGGTTCTGAGGGCTGTCCAATTACTGAATCATACATAAAAGCCAAGTAAGATTTTAAAATTTGTTATAATTTTGGTTTTTAACAACTTCTGTTGTAAATAATAAAAGCACTAAATCCCTACTGAAAATAAAGGGCCTAAAGACTGAATGAGAGATGCAATTTTTTTTGGCTAACCTATT